GGCCTGGCCCATGGTGGGAGGAGCAGTGTCTAGGAGAACAATTGGTCCTGGACTTTATGAAGGGTCTTAAAGTCAGACATTTGATATTGTGTATAAATGAGTGAGACCTATTTTCACAGGGATATACTAATAAGGTGAAGAAGTTGACATTCTTCATACAGCTTTAAACTTAGATCCCATTACTGTTCCACACTGGTCATAGCAATATTTTCTACAATCTTGCGAAAAGTACACTTATATTGCACTGTATTTTGTATGCTAAAAGTATTCATTTCCACATTTTTTATCACCCTGTTCTGCATGTTTTCACGTGTTACTCATTTTTCTATTCTTTTTCTGAATTCTCCCAGATCCTCGTTATGTTTTCACGTTTTAGTACACAAGGAACCTCAAAAGTTGAAAGTGTCCCAAGCCCTTGCCCACCTTTCAGCAAGCCTCTCTTTCTCCCTTTCCCAGGTGCTTTTCTTTCTGAAGATCTTTGTTATTATTTAACTCCTCTTTCGCAACACCACTGACATTGCACCGGCATCGCCGCGGGCCCACTGTCTGGCTTAGAAGGTGCTCAAGAAAGACCCGCGGCGAATGGAGAAGACAAGCCCAAAGCCAGGAAATGGGTGGCGGCTGCAGGGAAGGGGGTTTTGATTCCCTAGGATAAAAACGCGCTCCAACAGTCTCCGCATTCCGGCATGGAGCCGGCTGAGGGGTGCGGTGGTAAGACCCCATCGCTAGCGGAGTGCAAGCAAAGCCGCACACCTCCTGGGTCCGGGCTGGGGCAGGCCGCGCGGGCGCGGGAACGAACGCGTGCGGACGGGGAAAAGGGTCCTCCAAGCCCAAGTGGGAGCGCCGCGGAGGGCGAGCGAGCGGCAGGGCGCGGCGGGGCGTGTGCGGCACCACGGGACAGCGGGCTGCGGCCCAGGGGGCGAGGCGTGCTCGGGTCTATTCCGGGAGCGGCTCTGAGGGGCGGGCGCGGGCGCGGGCGGGGCGGGGGCTGCCGGCGAGCATCCTGTCTGGGGGAGGGGACCGCAGAGAGCGCCGGCCGCTGGGCTGGCCTGAGAGCGCAGCGCGCCGGCCGCTACCAGCCGCGCCGGAGCCCCTGCGCCCTGCGGCCCGCTCCCCGGGGACCGGGCCGGCGCCATGGACCGAGGCCAGGGTAAGAGGGGCCGCGACGCCCGCACTTGTTGCCACTGAAGTCCTTAAAGGACTCTGTGCTCTAGGATCTTGCAACTCAGATGGTCCAGGACCACCAGCATCAGCTGCAGCTTGGTGCGGATCAGAAATGCAGAATCTCGGATCCCACCGCACACCTCCTGAATCAGAATTTGCATTTTGACAAGATCCCCAGGTAATTCTTACACACACTCAAGTTTGAGAAGCCTGTGACTGTGCCCGTCTGCCTTCCTCCGCAGTGCTGGAGCAGCTGCTCCCAGAGCTCACCGGGCTGCTCAGCCTCCTGGACCACGAGTACCTCAGCGATACCACCCTGGAAAAGAAGATGGCCGTGGCCTCCATCCTGCAGAGCCTGCAGCCCCTTCCAGGTTAGCCGCCAGCAGCCTGCCTGGAGGAGCTCCACAGCTGGCATGTCCCCCTTCTTCCTCACAGCAAAGGAGGTCTCCTACCTGTATGTGAACACAGCAGACCTCCACTCGGGGCCCAGCTTCGTGGAATCCCTCTTTGAAGAATTTGGTAAGTGACCCTCTCCCAACCTCAGCTACGGACTTTCTTTGCCCAATGGCCTGTCCCTCTGTAGACTGTGACCTGAGTGACCTTCGGGACATGCCAGAGGATGATGGGGAGCCCAGCAAAGGAGCCAGCCCTGAGCTAGCCAAGAGCCCACGCCTGAGAAACGTGAGTCATGGCCTGGGTTCCCACACCTCAGGCTCCCCTAGCCCTCTTTTTTGTCCCCTTGCAGGCGGCCGACCTGCCTCCACCGCTCCCCAACAAGCCTCCCCCTGAGGACTACTATGAAGAGGCCCTTCCTCTGGGACCCGGCAAGTCGCCTGAGTACATCAGCTCCCACAGTAAGTTCTGGTCCTCTTGGTGGGGCTGGGGATCCAAAGTGCAGCTCTTTCTGACAACCCACAGATGGCTGCAGCCCCTCACACTCGATTGTGGATGGCTACTATGAGGACGCAGACAGCAGCTACCCTGCAACCAGGGTGAACGGCGAGCTTAAGAGCTCCTGTAAGTACCAGGTGGGCGTCCAGATGCTGGGCCAGTGATGGATCCTTTCCCGTGACGCCTGCAGATAATGACTCTGACGCAATGAGCAGCTCCTATGAGTCCTACGATGAAGAGGAGGAGGAAGGGAAGAGCCCGCAGCCCCGACACCAGTGGCCCTCAGAGGAGGCCTCCATGCACCTGGTGAGGGAATGCAGGATATGTGCCTTCCTGCTGCGGAAAAAGCGTTTCGGGCAGTGGGCCAAGCAGCTGACGGTCATCAGGGAGGACCAGCTCCTGGTGAGTGGTCAGCAGCAGCCATGTGCCTCGGCGAAGATCCTGATGTGTTTCTCTCCCTGTCCAGTGTTACAAAAGCTCCAAGGATCGGCAGCCACATCTGAGGTTGGCACTGGATACCTGCAGCATCATCTACGTGCCCAAGGACAGCCGGCACAAGAGGCACGAGCTGCGTTTCACCCAGGGGGCTACCGAGGTCTTGGTGCTGGCACTGCAGAGCCGAGAGCAGGCCGAGGAGTGGCTGAAGGTGCGTGGCCTGCACCTGACCTTCCCGCCTTCCACCCGTTCACAGCTGTGTGTCCTCTTCACAGGTCATCCGAGAAGTGAGCAAGCCAGTTGGGGGAGCTGAGGGAGTGGAGGTCCCCAGATCCCCAGTCCTCCTGTGCAAGTTGGACCTGGACAAGGTATATCTGTCTCCACTAAGTCTTCCCCAGGCTCTGATGAGGGACTGCCTGTGTCCCTCCTCAGAGGCTGTCCCAAGAGAAGCAGACCTCAGATTCTGACAGCGTGGGTGTGGGTGACAACTGTTCTACCCTTGGCCGCCGGGAGACCTGTGATCACGGTAGGAGCCTCTGGGGGCTCAGGCTGGGGAATCCCTCCACTCCCCTGACCCATTTCCCCAACAGGCAAAGGGAAGAAGAGCAGCCTGGCAGAACTGAAGGGCTCAATGAGCAGGGCTGCGGGCCGCAAGATCACCCGTATCATTGGCTTCTCCAAGAAGAAGACACTGGCCGATGACCTGCAGACGTCCTCCACCGAGGAGGAGGTTCCCTGCTGTGGTGGGTCCAGGGCACGGGGAGGAAGGGTGCTCCTATGGGAACCTCACACCATTGTCTCCTCCAGGCTACCTGAACGTGCTGGTGAACCAGGGCTGGAAGGAACGCTGGTGCCGCCTGAAGTGCAACACTCTGTATTTCCACAAGGATCACATGGACCTGCGAACCCATGTGAACGCCATCGCCCTGCAAGGCTGTGAGGTGGCCCCGGGCTTTGGGCCCCGACACCCATTTGCCTTCAGGATCCTGCGCAACCGGCAGGAGGTGGCCATCTTGGAGGTGAGAGGAGAGGGTGGGACGTGGGTGGCTCTAATGAACTCCATCTTTGCCTCCTGTCCTTCAGGCAAGCTGTTCAGAGGACATGGGTCGCTGGCTCGGGCTGCTGCTGGTGGAGATGGGCTCCAGAGTCACTCCGGAGGCGCTGCACTATGACTACGTGGATGTGGAGACCTTAACCAGCATCGTCAGTGCTGGGCGCAACTCCTTCCTGTAAGTGTCAGCTGCACTGGCCACACCTGCCCTTGTCATTGTCATCGTACATTTTATTTTCTAGATATGCAAGATCCTGCCAGAATCAGTGGCCTGAGCCCCGAGTCTATGATGATGTTCCTTATGAAAAGATGCAGGTACAGTCCCTTGGGGCTGCCCAGGAATGTGGGAACTTGACTGTCTTCCTCCATCTCCCACCAGGACGAGGAGCCCGAGCGCCCCACAGGGGCCCAGGTGAAGCGTCACGCCTCCTCCTGCAGTGAGAAGTCCCATCGTGTGGACCCGCAGGTCAAAGTCAAACGCCACGCCTCCAGTGAGTTGTGTGTGGGCCTCCCCTGCTGACTATGAGGGCCTTTCCCTTCCCCATATCTCTGCAGGTGCCAATCAATACAAGTATGGCAAGAACCGAGCCGAGGAGGATGCCCGGAGGTACTTGGTAGAAAAAGAGAAGCTGGAGAAAGAGAAAGAGACGATTCGGACAGAGCTGATAGCACTGAGACAGGAGAAGAGGGAACTGAAGGAAGCCATTCGGAGCAGCCCAGGTACCTATGTGGGTGTGGTCCTGAGCACCTATCAGCTTTTTCTTATCAATGTCTCTTGATTCAGGAGCAAAATTAAAGGCTCTGGAAGAAGCCGTGGCCACCCTGGAAGCTCAGTGTCGGGCAAAGGAGGAGCGCCGGATTGACCTGGAGCTGAAGCTGGTGGCTGTGAAGGAGCGCTTGCAGCAGTCCCTGGCAGGAGGGCCAGCCCTGGGGCTCTCCGTGAGCAGCAAGCCCAAGAGTGGGGTGAGTCCAGGCCCTTCCATGCCAGGGGCAGCTCACCTATATAATTATTTATTGCCATCAACAGGAAACTGCAAATAAACCCCAGAACAGCGTTCCAGAGCAACCTCTCCCTGTCAACTGTGTTTCTGAGCTGAGGAAGAGGAGCCCATCCATCGTAGCCTCCAACCAAGGAAGGGTGCTACAGAAAGCCAAGGTAGAGCCATAGTTCTGCTCCTCAAAAATCAGAAATTGATTTGTCTTCTCTTTCTGTGCTTCAGGAATGGGAAATGAAGAAGACCTAGGAAGAGGATGAGGATTTCATTCCAAAGGAAATACCAGCTTGTCCACCTGAGGAAGAAATGCTTTTTTCACAAGGAGACACCAAGAGAAGACTAGGAAGTAGCCCTCGTTCTCCAGGGCACCCAAAATACCAGCCTTTATTGTCTGCATGATTTTAGGGGATATGGGGAGGGAACAAGTAGAAGGGAAGAGGGAAATGGAGAGCATCCTTATGACTTTACAAAGGGTGGAAATGAGGATGGAGGGATACAGAAGTCTGCACAGCTGTAAAGGTTTTATAGATGTCTTTGCCTTCCCTTCTGAGGAAGGGAAGAAGTAATGAAAGCACATGTGAATAACCCCTTCCATCCCATTCACAGCATCGCACTCCCAGTCCTTAAGGCAAAGGGAGGCAGTGCTGAAGCATTGGTGGTGCAGTGTAAAGAGACAAGACCTGATCATCTGATCACACTTGTGCCAACTTGATTCATATTGGGCATTACTAACAACCCCTGGTCAAGGTAAATAGGTTGAACAATCAATAACATTATCCCTGCCTGCATACATGTGAACAAAAGCTATAGAGGACATGCAAATTCTACAGTCATTCCTCATATGCTTTAGACAGAGTGCAGCTACTGGAATCTTCCAGATTTCAGTGTTTTAAAATCAGAGCTCTGAATACACAAAAGGAAAGAGAAATGGAGCAGCTGACATATTTTAAGCTCACAGTGATACTCAGTGACAGGAGCACAGAGCTCTAATGTCCACAGGATGTTGTAGGGTAGGGTCTCTCAGTAAATCAAGTCCCTTACCTATGTTCTGACACTGAGGCTCTTGGAGCTATGGGTTAGAAATCCAGGAGGCAATATGTCTTTATTCTAATGAAGTCCTCATCTTGCACTCAGAGGCCCACTAGTTTGCCCTTCTATATATTAAGTAAAACCAAGAGAAATTAAGAGGATGATGGCTTCTTTCTGTCACATGGGTGCTAAACCTTTTACAAACACTTGATACTTCTATAGAGGGACCAAGGACCTCAAGTCCTGGGCAGTCTCCTTACTGTGCTACTCACTACTGTCTCAACACTGTAGTGAGTCTGTCTTTAACACATTTCCTTCCAATAAAGATAAAACCACTTAACTCTTAAGTGCCAGTGCTTAGCTCAAGAGGAAAGAAGGAAAATCCCAGAATAACCGTGGCCACTTTGCTATAGGGGTTACATATTTTAACCCACCTAAGGTTTTACAGACTTTAGCCTCACTCAAACTTTATCACCCTCTGAGGTAGCTGGAGACCACAGCAGGAAAAATAACCTGACCAGTAATCACCCACTGATTAGTGGCAGAGCGTAGGACTTAGGGGTTATAAGCCCAGATCCAGATAGGGCTAGGTTTGAGCCATGCCTCTAATGACCAGCTGGGTGACCTTGGGAAAGTCACTTGATTGCTCTGATTCTTGTTTTCCTTATCTGTGAAATGGGACTAACAATTGTTACTTTTCTCCCAAGATTGTTGGGAAGATTTAATAAGATAATATATAGTAGGCATCTTGCATAGTGTCTGAGAAATAAGAAATGCTCAGTCAATAGTGGCTCTCATTAGCCAGGCATGGTGGTACTCGCCTGTAGTCCCAGCTACTCAGGAGGCTGAGGCAGGAGGACCGCTTGAGCCCAGGAGTTTGAGACTGTAGTGCACTATGATCACGCCTGTGAATTGCCACTGCACTCCAGCCTAAGCAAATAGCAAGACCCCATCTATTAAAAAAAAAAAGTGGCTATTATTAGCTATATCAGAAATGTCTGACTCACAAGCCTGTGTTCTTTCCACTGAAGAGGAAATTACTTTTCAGTGTTCTTTTTTAAAACGTGGATCCTGAAATGTCACCTAACTCTCCAACTATGTCTTCAGTGTCTGTCATACTCTTTCTTATGCAGTTATTTTGGGGTTAAGTGTCTTTTCTCACCAACAGATGAACTCTCAGAGGAGTGGCTGGGGGTAATTAATAATTAACATTTATCAAGCACTCACCATATGTCAGGCACTGTGTCAGCCATGGCCAGCTTCACAGGCATGCAACCTGTGCAGTCACACAGGGCCCCATGCTTAGAAGGGCCCTGTTCTTGGTTTAATGCTCTACTATTGCCTTCTTAATCATATTTGAACAAGGAGTTCTGCTTTTCCTTTTGCCCTTTAAATTAGATAGCCAGTCCTGGTGCTAACTAACCACTTTTCTAGGTATTATCCCTTTAGTTTTCACTGAAACCCTGAGATAAGTTATATTGCCCTAGTTTTCACAGTTCAGGAAATGGAAGCTCACAGAGGTCAGGTAACTTGTCCAAGCTCCCATAGTTCTTATATTTACATGCTGGTGGAGCCAGCATGTGAATATAAGAAGTCTGACCCTAGAGCCTTATTCTTAATTTTAAAGCTCTATGTCATCCATATATCTCCCTCCCCTTGTACTGCAACATTCAGAAGCACACTAGCACTTAATAAATAGACGAATGAATGCATGGATGCAAGCAGCAACCTGGTGAACGTTAGGCAGCTAGGAGAAATGTAAGCAAAATGGCTAAGGCACAGATGCCACTTGTTCTTGGTTGTTAAAATGCCTTGTTTAGGCCAGGTATGGTGGCTCATGCCTGTAATCCCAGCACTTTGGGAGGCCGAAGCGGGTGGATCACTTGAGGTCAGGAGTTCAAGACCAGCCTGGCCAACATGGCAAAACCCCATCTCTATCAAAAATACAAAAGTTAGCTGGGCACGGTGGCACATGCCGGTAGTCCCAGCTACTTGGGAGGCTGAGGGAGGAGAATCACTTGAACCCGGGAGGTGGAGGTTGCAGTGAGCCGAGATCGCACCACTGCACTCCAGCCTGGGCAATAGCAAGACTCCATCTCAAAAAAAAAAAAATGCCTTATTTGGTTGTGTTTTTTCAAAGTGTAAGCCACAGGTCTAAGCCCAACACTGCCAAGTGTTCAGTCTGTCAGAATTCTACTGTCACTGTTTCCTTATTGCGGGATCTTGCATAGGTTTACCAACCTTTCTGAGCCTCAATTTTCTCATATGTAAAAGAGAATCATAATACCTCCCTAAACCATATCACCCTTTTCATAAGGCCAAAAAGAAAATATAAGTTATTGGTCATGACACATTTGAGTTGGACCTCGGATTAGATAAAAAGATGAAAATACTCCAGCTCTGTCCTCATGGAACTCAGAGACAAGCAGGAAAGAAAATGTGACCCAAATAACTACAGTACAAATAACCCATGTTATGACAAGATTCAGAGTGCTCAAGGAACACTTCCCATTCCCTTAAAAAAAAAAATTAAGGGACTATCCAGTAACTAAGCTGGCAACTCCAAGTGCCCTGGACCCCAGTCACCAATCCATCCTCTCAGTCTGTCAGCTTTCCATCCTAAATCTCTAAAATTCATCCATATCTTCCTATCTTCACTGACACTATCCAACTTAATTAAGTCATTCAACAAATACTTGAGTACCTACTATACTAGATGTCAGAAATCAGTGGTGAACAAGACAGACACCTCATGAAGCTCACATTCTAGTTGGAGGAAAAAACCTTAACAAGGAAGCAAAAGAAATAAAATACTAAGAAACTAAAAGGGTGCTGGACACAGTTACTTTACAGTGGTTA